GGGAGGTGGGAGCCATGGAGGACTGCTGGCAGAGGAGGGACATGCCCTGACTTGGAAGCCCCCGTGATATTAGTGGAGGCCCCATATCTTGGGGAGCATCTCCTGTCCTGTCTCTGAGCTGCTTCCAAGAGAGGGTCAGTCCTGCTCCTTCCGCTCCCTGGGCCCCTGCGCAACCTAGATGACCCTTTGCCGGTCAGTTGCTTTGGACAGAGAGAGCCTGTGATGGGGCAGGCACCCGGCTGTGTTCCCCTGCGTGTCTGAGTGTTCAATGAGGGGCCATATGACATGGGAGTGAGGGGAGCTCTGCATGGGAGGGGGCGCCCGGGCTCCCATCTCCCAGCCCAGGGCGCCTGGCCCAAGCAGAAGTACGCCTTCCAGCCCTGCCTGTCCTCCCGCCACCTGGCCTTTTCTCCCAGGCGCTGGCAGGATTTTCCGCCTGTGCCAGATGTAACTGGCAGGGGCCCAGGGCCGTGTCTGCAACTTAGCAGGGCCTGGGAGGAGGGGGGCAGCGAAGGGAACAGGGTGAGGGGGGGCCAGGAAGCAACCAAAACATGGTTATTCATTCAGCAGATATTTATCCATCACCTCCTTGCCAAATACTGTTGTAGAAGCCAGGAAAATAGCAAAGAACGACGCAGAGCTTCCCACCCTTGGGGCGAGTGGAGCCTGGTAGATGGAGTGTTAGGGGATGAGGGCTGGGCAAGGCGGGGGATGGAAGAGAGCAGCCCCAAGGGGATTGGGGAGGCCAGGGTGGGCGAGGGTTGCAATTCAGGGTGGTCAGGGAAGGCATGCGAGAAGGTGACATCTGAGCGGAGGCTTAAAGGACATCAAAGAGGAAGTGTGGCTGTCTGGGATGGGAGGGATATTTCAGGCAGAGGGCACAGCCTGTGTGAAGGCCCTGAGGCAGGACGGTGCCTGTTGTGTTGGTCCTGAAGGCACTACGAGGAAGCCCGCATGGCTGGAGCAGAGTGAGAGGAGGAGGGGGGGAGGGCAGGCCACGCATGGCCCTGTGAGCTTCAGGGAGGACTTGGGCTTTGAACCCTGAGGGAGGGAGGTGGGAGCCATGGAGGGCTTCAGACAGAGGGCAGGCCCTGGCTACTGCGGAGAGGACAGAGAAGAAGGAGGAGGGATGAGGGCAGAAGCCCGGGAACCAGTTAGGACAGTCCAGGTGTGGAATGCTGGTTGCTTAGTGATGAGAAGTAATTGAATAATTGTGGACGTGTTTTGGGAGGAACTTGACCGCAGCTGCTGAGCATCAGGATACGCAGGGGGTGAGGGCTCCAGAGCAAAGGAGCCACTTCGGTTGCAGCCAGACCCAGGAGGGTCCCTGCCCAGCCCCCACTGCAGGGGGCCCCAGGATCCCTGGCAGCCCAGCCTGGCCTGTGGTCCTGGGCAGTCCGCTTCCCCCACCCGCTGCTTCCAGTTCCGGGCTTTCCCAGCCGCCTCGCTGTGCTTTCAAAATCGCCATCAGCACAGCCCCCTCCTCCGACAGCCCGCCTGCCACTCTCCCCCGGGAGGGCTGCTAGCAGGCACAAGGGAGCCACACTTTTCATGCTGAGCGCATTAAAGTGCCGGTAAATTGCGCATTAACGAGGCGGGGTGAATTATTTAACTGTTTTGCTGCCAACCTCCTTCTAGATAGGAAACGTCTTACAGATTGTGGAGAGCTGCAGCCAACTCCAGGGTTTCCAGTCTGAGGAGGTGAGTTTCTGGGTCTTCAAGGAGGGGAGGGGAAGCTCTCACTGCCTTGTTCCTGCCGGGCCAGGTCTCACCTGCTGAACCAGCCAGCCCTGGGACGCCCCAGCAGGTGAAGGACAAGACCCTGCAGGAGTCGAGCTTTGAGGACATCATGGCCACCAGGTCCTCCGACTGGCTCCGGCGGCCTTTGGGGGAGGACAATCAGCCGGAGACCCAGCTGTTCTGGGACAAGGAGCCTTGGTTTTGGCACGACACTCTGACCGAGCAACTCTGGCGGATTTTTGCCGGCGTCCACGATGAGAAGGCAAAGCCCAGAGACAGACGTGAGTGTCCCTGAGGGTGAGGGGGAAGGGGCCCCCCTCCTCCTCTCCGTTGTCATGGTGACAGAGCAGGCACCAGGCCTGGTGAGTAAACAACCTCAGCTCTATCCAGAGGGAGCAGGCCTGATGAGACTTTTCCATTTTCCAGGGGCAGGAAAGCAAGGCACCAGGATCCTGTGACCCAGGAACAGACCCATGTCCTGAAGATGCCTCCAGTAATCCCAGCGGGCAGGGGCCGACCGACTCCAAGCCGCTTAGCCCCTCTTGTCTCCCCACTAGCCCCCAGGCCACCTGAGGCCTCCTCCAGTCCCCCTGAGGGTTCCCAAGACAGGAACACAAGTTGGGGTGTGGTCCAGGTGAGACCCAGGCCCGAGCTGGTAGCCCAGCGCTGGGGGCAGCTGTGATCTCCCCCGCCTGCAGGAGCCTCCTGGAAGAGCCTCTCGGTTTCTACAGTCCATGTAAGTGTCTGCACTGTTTGCTTTTGGGCGGGAGGTCAGTTACCCCAAGGCCTCCCCTCCCAAGATCCTGGGACCCTGAGGACTTTGAAGATGCATGGAAGAGGCCAGATGCCTTGCCCGGGCAGTCAAAGAGACTCGCCGTCCCGTGCAAACTGGAAAAGATGCGGATCTTGGCACACGGGGAGCTCGTGCTCGCCACGGCCATCAGCAGCTTCACGCGGCACGTGTTCACCTGTGGCAGAAGAGGCATCAAGGTGTGGAGCCTGACTGGACAGGTGGCTGAGGACAGGTTCCCTGAGAGCCACCTGCCTATACAGGTGAGGACGGCCTTGGTTTCCAGGGATGCAGGGCGACAGCTCACAGTGACTCTGCCCATCCCAGACCCCTGGGGCCTTCCTGCGCACCTGCCTGCTGTCCTCAAACAGCAGGAGCCTGCTCACCGGTGGCTACAACCTGGCCAGCGTGAGCGTGTGGGACCTGGCGGCGCCCTCCCTGCATGTGAAGGAGCAGTTGCCCTGTGCAGGTCTCAACTGCCAGGCCCTGGATGCCAACCTGGATGCCAACCTGGCCTTCGCCAGCTTCACCAGTGGTGTGGTCAGGATCTGGGACCTGCGGGATCAGAGTGTGGTCAGGTGCGTTTGGGGGGTGGGAAGGGGAAGCATCCCCTGATTGCCTCCCGATGTCCCTTCTGGCCAGGGACCTCAAGGGTTATCCTGATGGAGTCAAGAGTATCGTGGTCAAGGGCTACAACATCTGGACTGGGGGTCCGGATGCCTGTCTGCGGTGCTGGGACCAGAGGACCATCATGAAACCTCTGGAGTACCAATTCAAGTCTCAGGTGCGGAGGCCGGGATGGGGTCTGCTTGGCCAAGGTTCCTCCCTCCCCACTGCCCATTACCTAGATAATGAGCCTGTCCCACAGCCCCCAGGAGGACTGGGTGCTGCTGGGCATGGCCAATGGCCAGCAGTGGCTGCAAAGCACCAGCGGGAGCCAGCGGCACATGGTGGGGCAAAAAGACAGCGTCATCCTGAGCGTCAAGTTCTCCCCCTTTGGTAAGCGGCTGGCGGAAGATGAGGGGACTCCCTCTAAGTCTCGCTGATGCTCCATTTCTCCCAGGCCAGTGGTGGGCAAGCGTTGGAATGGACGACTTCCTTGGCGTCTACAGCATGCCGGCGGGGACAAAAGTGTTCGAGGTACTGCGGTGGGCTGGGGGCAGGACCCGGGGCCCCAGCTCACTGCCCACTGCCCCCCCTCCAGGTGCCTGAGATGTCTCCAGTCACGTGCTGTGACGTCTCTTCCAACAACCGCCTCGTTGTCACAGGCTCCGGGGAGCACGCCTCCGTGTACCAGATCACCTACTGAGGGGCCTCGCTGCTGTCATCCCACTCCGGCTCCTCTTTTCATCCCCCCCCTTCCCCCCCCCCAACAAGGGGGACATGGTGGAGGGAAGCGGGAAGGCTCTTCTGTGGCATCGCACGATCTAGTCTGTGGTGTAGACTGGTCGCCATCACGTGTAATAAAGCACCCGGGAAAGGCAGAGTGTGGACGCGTCCTGTCCTCTGAAGGGAA